GCAGTGATGCAATCTCGGCTCCGAGGTTCAAGTGATTCTTGTGCCTCAGCTAGGACTACAGGGTGCGCCACCACGCCCAGATAATTTTTGTATGTTTAGTAGAGATGGGCTTTTACCATGTTGGCCAGGCTGGTCTCGAACGCCTGATCTCAAGTGATCTGCCTGCCTCGGCCACCCAAAGTGCTGGGATAACAGGTGCGAGCCACCGCGCCCAGCCAATAAATGCTTAAATTGCCCCTGTAGGCTGTTAGTGATCTATCCCTACTTCTTTGACCTTATCTCCCACCACTTTCTCCCTGGCTCACTGCTCCACGCACACTGACCTCCTTGTTGATCCCTCAAGATGCCACGCTCACTCCTAACATTTGGTCTTTGCATTTGCTATTCCTTCGTCTTGGAAGGCTCTTCCACCAGGCTCCCTCCTTCGCTTTCTTCAGGTCTTTGCTTAAAAGTTACCTTTTCACTCAGGCCTTCCCTGTTTGGGAATTTAAAATAGCAGTCCCAGCGCTCTCTCCTTCCTTGCTTATGTTTTTCTCCATAGCATTTATGATTTTTTAATGTACGATATAATTTACTATTTATTTTACCATTCCCCTCACCTGTCATGAAGGCTCTGTTGTATCCCCAATGTCTAGAAGAATGCCTAGCACAAAACAGCGAATATTTATTAAATGAATGGATTTGTGGAATGAATGCATAAATGAATATCAGATATGAAATCTTTTGGAAGTGGAAGGTATCATGGCCAGTAAAATTATTTATTAATATGTTCATAATCTTTTTTCTTTACTCTAATCCCATGACAGATTATAAATAATCTTAATAGCAGTATTCACGTTTGCATTCTCGCATCCGTGGCATGGAGTCCTACACACAATAGGCGCCCTAAGAAAGCGTGTTTGACTTGATCGCTGGAGCATCTGCCGGCACCGCCCAGGACCCGCCCAGGACCCGCCCCGCCCCCTGCGGCCCCGCCCCCCGCATGCTGAATGCCATATAGGCGAGTGACGTCAGGCCGTTTGTTGTCATTGGCGGCTCCCAAGATGGCGTCCATCATGGAAGGGCCGCTGAGCAAATGGACTAACGTGATGAAGGGCTGGCAGTACCGTTGGTTCGTGCTGGACTACAATGCAGGACTGCTCTCCTACTACACGGTGAGTCCTTGGAGGGCACAGCTCCAGGCGCCTTTATTCATTGAATGCTTTGTTTTTCTTTTAGTCCAAGGACAAAATGATGAGAGGCTCTCGCAGAGGATGTGTTAGACTCAGAGTGAGTATTTATTCATTTTTATGAAAATCAATGCCTTATTGGGATTTTGCTCTTTGTTTCACAGGGAGCTGTGATTGGTATAGACGATGAGGACGACAGCACCTTCACAATAACTGTTGATCAGAAAACCTTCCATTTCCAGGGTGAGCTGAAAGAAGAGATTCTTTCTCTTCATTTTTAATTTTAATGTATAATCTTTTATTCCAGCCCGTGATGCTGATGAGCGAGAGAAGTGGATCCATGCCTTAGAAGAAACAATTCTTCGACATACTCTCCAGCTTCAAGTAAGGGTCTTTACATGGTTTCCAGATAGTTCTGGTAGATTTATTGCAAATTCTCTTTCTCTAGGGTTTGGATTCAGGATTTGTTCCTAGTGTCCAAGATTTTGATAAGAAACTTACAGAAGCTGATGCTTACCTACAAATCTTGATTGAACAATTAAAGGTATGGCATTAGTTTGTATATTAAATTTATATTGATACTATAACCATTTTTTAAAATCTTGTAGCTTTTTGATGACAAGCTTCAAAACTGCAAAGAAGATGAACAGAGAAAGGTAACTTCCATAACCGTGCTTTTGACGTTAAATTATTTCTGTTTAAACTTATTATTTTTCACAGAAAATTGAAACTCTCAAAGAGACAACAAATGTAAGTTATATGTTTGATACATTCTGACTTTGAAGATCCTAAAATCAGTGTTTTGTTTTTATAGAGCATGGTAGAATCAATTAAACACTGCATTGTGTTGCTGCAGATTGCCAAAGTAAGTAAATTTTACTTTCAATTACCTTTGTGTTGTTTATCTCTTTATTGACTGTCTACCCTAGAGTACAATCTTGGTGAGGAATTTGCTCGTCTTACCACTTGTATTAGTCTGCATGGGCTGCCATAACAAAATACCATAGACTGGGTGGCTTAAAGAACAGAAGTTTATTTTCTCACCGTTCTGGAAGCCAGAAGTCCAAGATCAACATTCTGGCCTGTTCAGTTTCTGATGAGGGTCCTTCTCTTGGCCTGTAGATAGCCATGTCTTCACATAGTCTTTCCTTGGTGAGTATGCACAGAGAGAGGGAGCGTGCACGAAAAATAGCTATATTGTGTTTCTTTATTTTAGAGTACTATTAATCCCGTAGATGCAATATATCAACCTAGTCCTTTGGAACCTGTGATCAGCACAATGCCTTCCCAGACTGTGTTACCTCCAGGTAATTTGGGAAAATGTTTCTTAGATTCATTGTGTACCTTATTTTATACGTTCAAATCTCCTAGAACCTGTTCAGTTGTGTAAGTCAGAGCAGCGTCCATCTTCCCTACCAGTTGGACCTGTGTTGGCTACCTTGGGACATCATCAGACTCCTACACCAAATAGTACAGGTACAGATTTGCATAATTTCTTTATGTCTCATTATTTTTCTCTAAAACCCTTTTAACTTCCTAGGCAGTGGCCATTCACCACCGAGTAGCAGTCTCACTTCTCCAAGCCACGTGAACTTGTCTCCAAATACAGTCCCAGAGTTCTCTTACTCCAGCAGTGAAGATGAATTTTATGATGCTGATGAATTCCATCAAAGTGGCTCATCCCCAAAGCGCTTAATAGAGTGAGTAGATGAACAGAATATGTATTTAAATGTAGCTTAAATAAGGTAATTAATGTTTTTATAGTTCTTCTGGATCTGCCTCAGTCCTGACACACAGCAGCTCGGGAAATAGTCTAAAACGCCCAGATACCACAGAATCACTTAATTCTTCCTTGTCCAATGGAACAAGTGATGCTGGTAAGTGACCTTTGATAATTTAACTTTTTTTTGCACCATTCTAATAAGATCTGCTTTATTTTAGACCTGTTTGATTCACATGATGACAGAGATGATGATGCGGAGGCAGGGTCTGTGGAGGAGCACAAGAGCGTTATCATGCATCTCTTGTCGCAGGTTAGACTTGGAATGGATCTTACTAAGGTAAGACCAAATTTGCTGTAAGTCTGTGTGGGATCTTCAAGGGTCAAATGTGTATGTTTTTCAGGTAGTTCTTCCAACGTTTATTCTTGAAAGAAGATCTCTTTTAGAAATGTATGCAGACTTTTTTGCACATCCGGACCTGTTTGTGAGGTATTTGACTGAACATGGTAGTTTCCAACGTTAGGACATTAAATTTTGTCTTTCTCCCTTGCAGCATTAGTGACCAGAAGGATCCCAAGGATCGAATGGTTCAGGTTGTGAAATGGTACCTCTCAGCCTTTCATGCGGGAAGGAAAGGATCAGTTGCCAAAAAGCCATACAATCCCATTTTGGGCGAGATTTTTCAGTGTCATTGGACATTACCAAATGATACTGAAGAGAACACAGTGAGTTCTGCATTGACATTTTTAAATTATCTTCAAAAGAAAATTATGTTATATTTGCTTGCAGGAACTAGTTTCAGAAGGACCAGTTCCCTGGGTTTCCAAAAACAGTGTAACATTTGTGGCTGAGCAGGTTTCCCATCATCCACCCAGTAAGTTACAGAGCTCCTCTGCAACCTGTGCTATATAATCTACTAATTGAAAATTTCTATTCAGTTTCAGCCTTTTATGCTGAGTGTTTTAACAAGAAGATACAATTCAATGCTCATATCTGGACCAAATCAAAATTCCTTGGGATGTCAATTGGGGTGCACAACATAGGGCAGGGTAAGTGTGTTGGCATTGGGTGGACTACAATGCTCATCAGAGATTCTGTCCCTTCTCTCCACAGGCTGTGTCTCATGTCTAGACTATGATGAACATTACATTCTCACATTCCCCAATGGCTATGGAAGGCAAGTGTGTCCATTTCCTCTGATCAGCAGTATCAACCTTACCTAAAAACTTTTGATTTTGCAGGTCTATCCTCACAGTGCCCTGGGTGGAATTAGGAGGAGAATGCAATATTAATTGTTCCAAAACAGGCTATAGTGCAAATATCATCTTCCACACTAAACCCTTCTATGGGGGCAAGAAGCACAGAATTACTGCCGAGATTTTGTAGGTATTTTTTCTGCCTTAGAGCTCTTATGAGACTAACACAAGTATTTCCTTTTCTGTTCAGTTCTCCAAATGACAAGAAGTCTTTTTGCTCAATTGAAGGGGAATGGAATGGTGTGATGTATGCAAAATATGCAACAGGGGTAAGATCCTCTATTTTGCCACTTGTTTTAGGTCTAGTTCCCATCCACCTCTATTGTTTTCTAGGAAAATACAGTCTTTGTAGATACCAAGAAGTTGCCTATAATCAAGAAGAAAGTGAGGAAGTTGGAAGATCAGAACGAGTATGAATCCCGCAGGTAAGCCGACATTGTTAAGTGGAACTATTGCTCATTGGCAGCTCCTCTTACCTCTTTGTTTTAGCCTTTGGAAGGATGTCACTTTCAACTTAAAAATCAGAGACATTGATGCAGCAACTGAAGCAAAGCACAGGCTTGAAGAAAGACAAAGAGCAGAAGCCCGAGAAAGGAAGGAGAAGGAAATTCAGTGGGAGACAAGGGTAAGCTTGCCTGCCCCACCCTCCTAAGTGCTATGTAACTAAATTCTTCCTCTTTGTCTTACAGTTATTTCATGAAGATGGAGAATGCTGGGTTTATGATGAACCATTACTGAAACGTCTTGGTGCTGCCAAGCATTAGGTTGGAAGATGCAAAGTTTATACCTGATGATCAGGGCAGTAGGCATAATTCAGCAACAAACAATCTTCCTTTGGGAGAAACCTGTTCATTCCAATCTTCTAATTACAGTGGTTCCTATCTCAGGGATACTGGACTTTCTGACGCAGATGAACAATTAAGGGGAAAAGCTTCCCTTTTCCCTCTGTGGCAGTTACGATTTTGACTTCAGTCCTGAGAAAAACTTCAGGTTTTGAAAATCAGATGATGTCTTCTCCTTTTCCAAACACCACACGTTGAAAGCATTTATAAATCCAAGTCTGAAACTCTGCGCTCTAGTACTGCTGTTAAGATACACAACTTGTTTCTTAGTTCATATAATCTCGGGATACACACACACACACACATATATATACACACACATACGTATACACACACATACATATATATAAATATACCTGATGCCAGATTTTTTTCATAAATATTCTGCCTACTGTAAATATGGGTTCCTCTGAGTTGTTTTAGAAAATTAGCGCAATGTATTAAAATCAAGTGTTAGGAAATTTCATGGTCTTACCTACAATAACTTTTATTTTGGAATTGAACTATTATTAAATTGTATCTAATCCTGGATTACAGTTTAATTAATTATTCTTAGTGCTTAAGGCTTCATAAAGTAATTTTTCCAACCTTTTTTTTAAAAATGTGCATCTTTTATTATCTTTTATGGTTAAACTTGGAAGCCAATTATTTGGCAACCTTGAATACAAGAGCTAGCTTTTCAAAGAAAGACACTTGAAATAATGGAGGATCCATTCTTTTCCTCTGTCAGATTGTATGTTCTGTCTTTAGCCCCTGCCAGGCAATTCCCCAGAATCTTCACTTAACTCATATTGCACATGTAGGGCTGCCTACCAACATTTTATCCAAAAATGTTTTATTGCCTTAGAGGGTTTGGGAAGAGTGTGTATTTATAGATCCCCACCCCACAGTGAACAAAAATAGATAGATAGATAGAATAAAATGAATGCCACAGCAGCAGATGGCTCATTCTGAAGGGAAATACAGAACTATATCTATCTATCTATCTATCATCTTTTTTATTTAAAAATACATTAAAAAAACAGGTATTAGTACCTAGCATTTAGTTAGTTATTCAATATACTGGTTACGTAAGGCCTTTCAAGAAGTAGATTCTCAGTCTGAGAGGACACAGGCCAGGGCTTCTCAAAGTGCTGCTGCAGGCTTTCTGGTCTCGCTTGGCCCATTCTGCTAATTTTCCTTTGCCAGCTCCTACAGTAACCCTGGGTTTATTAGTCTCAACAAAGGATAAAAAGTAAATCAAATGCTATGATGCCAGTGCAAAACTTCAATGGAAGCCCTAAGGCAGTAGTATAACTAACTCCATAAAATACAAACAAACACATTTTAAAATACACATTGCTTCAGGCCAACGTGACTGCAGTTTATTTATTTGACTATTTTA